GGGGCCCTTTGGGACAGTTCTCGGCTACTGTTCACACTGCACATGGAGGGCTTCAAAGGATCCAGGGTCTGAATCAGCCAAGAACTTAGACACAGCTTCAGTTCAGGAGAGATGTCCTCTCTCATGAACGAAGAGCTCTCGAAAATGCCTATGACTGCAACAACAACTACAAGGAGTCCTTGATCACACAGCAGGAGGCACATGCGCCCTGTGAACTTGGTGGCTGCAGTCCTTGTGATGGTGCTTTTGGCTATTTCAGAAGAGGGAAATGTAAACAAACCTGCCCTTTATCTCCACTAGTTTGAATTTACCCAATCTCCCCAATAACTAATAAAAATAACGATACACATAAATATAATTTAGTTTGTTTTTATTTCAGCAGTTGTACGTGGGTTTTTCACCTGCCCCGCATTCTGTCTCCTGATCCCCCAGTAGAGTTTTGCTAAGTATTTCCCAGCTGCTCACACCCCTTAGAAACGCGCTTGGCATGCACCCCGAGGCCCTGCTCTTCTCTCCCTGTCCCACCACTTCAGGGCTGCTGGGGAATGGGTCTCTCTGTGGGCCACAGGTGTAACCATTGTGTTTTCCTTGTCTGTGCCAGGGACACCTTGGCACTCAGATGCCTGAAGGTAGCAGCTTGTCCCTCTTTGCCTTCTCTAATTAGATATTTCTCTCTCTCTCTCCCTCTCTCCATAAAGAAAACTATGAGAGAGGGTGGGTATGAACCAAGTTTGTTTCCTTGGTTAGTTTCCTAACCAAGTTTGAGGGTATGAACATACTCTCCTTTTCCTTTTCTATAAAGCTGAGGAGAAGAGTGAGGGAGTGTGGGCAAGAGAGGTGGCTCAGGCTTTCCCTGGGCCTGATTGAACTTTAAAACTTCTCTACTAATTAAACAACACTGGGCTCTACACTTTGCTTAACCCTGGGAACTGGTCATCAGCCTTTGACCTCAGTTCCCCCTCCTGACCAGCTCTCTGCCCCACCCTGTCCTCTGGAACCTCTGCGAGATTTAGAGGAAAGAACCAGTTTTCAGGCGGATTGCCTCAGATCACACTATCTCCACTTGCCCAGCCCTGTGGAAGATTAGCGGCCATGTATTCCAATGTGATAGGAACTGTAACCTCTGGAAAAAGGTAAGAGGGGTGAGCTTTCCCCTTGCCTGCCCAACAGGAAGCTTCTCATTCTTTTTTCTCCCAGCGTGGGGAATTGAGCACATAATACTCCAAATAACCATCAGATGATTCTAATTCCAACATGACCACGTCCAGGCAACTGAACTGTCCCCTGGCAAGAAGTCTAGGACTGAACCTGTCCCGGGCCCCTGTACTTGGTTCAAAGGATTTAGCCTTTCTCTTGGCCACACCAGGTGGGCTGGAATCCTCTGCTTTACTGGGGCAACTAGCTTAACTTGGCATTTTGTCTCCTTGCAGGAAGGTTTATCTTTTGTCCTTGCTGCTCATTGGCTTCTGGGACTGCGTGACCTGTCACGGGAGCCCTGTGGACATCTGCACAGCCAAGCCGCGGGACATTCCCATGAATCCCATGTGCATTTACCGCTCCCCGGAGAAGAAGGCAACTGAGGATGAGGGCTCAGAACAGAAGATCCCGGAGGCCACCAACCGGCGTGTCTGGGAACTGTCCAAGGCCAATTCCCGCTTTGCTACCACTTTCTATCAGCACCTGGCAGATTCCAAGAATGACAATGATAACATTTTCCTGTCACCCCTGAGTATCTCCACGGCTTTTGCTATGACCAAGCTGGGTGCCTGTAATGACACCCTCCAGCAACTGATGGAGGTACGACCAAAGGTCTTCTGCCCAGCCACCTTAACCCACCACCATTTTTTTTTGACTTCTATAGGTATTTAAGTTTGACACCATATCTGAGAAAACATCTGATCAGATCCACTTCTTCTTTGCCAAACTGAACTGCCGACTCTATCGAAAAGCCAACAAATCCTCCAAGTTAGTATCAGCCAATCGCCTTTTTGGAGACAAATCCCTTACCTTCAATGAGACCTACCAGGACATCAGTGAGTTGGTATATGGAGCCAAGCTCCAGCCCCTGGACTTCAAGGTGAGTTGCAGATGTTACCCCTGACCTCCGAGAGGTGAGTAGGTTTATTTTCTGTTCTCCTCAGGAAAATGCAGAGCAATCCAGAGCGGCCATCAACAAATGGGTGTCCAATAAGACCGAAGGCCGAATCACCGATGTCATTCCCTCGGAAGCCATCAATGAGCTCACTGTTCTGGTGCTGGTTAACACCATTTACTTCAAGGTACTCAGAATGGCCCTGGAGAGACCCCAGGGGTTTGTGTTCTTACTTTGTGATTCTCTTCCAGGGCCTGTGGAAGTCAAAGTTCAGCCCTGAGAACACAAGGAAGGAACTGTTCTACAAGGCTGATGGAGAGTCGTGTTCAGCATCTATGATGTACCAGGAAGGCAAGTTCCGTTATCGGCGCGTGGCTGAAGGCACCCAGGTGCTTGAGTTGCCCTTCAAAGGTGATGACATCACCATGGTCCTCATCTTGCCCAAGCCTGAGAAGAGCCTGGCCAAGGTAGAGAAGGAACTCACCCCAGAGGTGCTGCAAGAGTGGCTGGATGAATTGGAGGAGATGATGCTGGTGGTCCACATGCCCCGCTTCCGCATTGAGGACGGCTTCAGTTTGAAGGAGCAGCTGCAAGACATGGGCCTTGTCGATCTGTTCAGCCCTGAAAAGTCCAAACTCCCAGGTTTGTCTAGGAAGGAGTTTCCTCCCTTCTCCTCTCACAAAGACTTCTCCGGTCTTCCTTCCAGGTATTGTTGCAGAAGGCCGAGATGACCTCTATGTCTCAGATGCATTCCATAAGGCATTTCTTGAGGTGAGTACACCTTCCCCACTCTCTTAGGGTACTAATTTAGTTTTATTTCCCATGTGACCTGCAGGTAAATGAAGAAGGCAGTGAAGCAGCTGCAAGTACCGCTGTTGTGATTGCTGGCCGTTCGCTAAACCCCAACAGGGTGACTTTCAAGGCCAACAGGCCTTTCCTGGTTTTTATAAGAGAAGTTCCTCTGAACACTATTATCTTCATGGGCAGAGTAGCCAACCCTTGTGTTAAGTAAAATGTTCTTATTCTTTGCACCTCTTCCTATTTTTGGTTTGTGAACAGAAGTAAAAATAAATACAAACTACTTCCATCTCACATTATAAATGGACTCTGCATTTGAAATGAAGACAAGGAAA